CCACCACGCCCGGCTACATTTTTTTTTGTATTTTTAGTAGAGACGGGATTTCACCGTGTTAGCCAGGATGGTCTGGTCTCGATCTCCTGACCTCGTGATCCGCCCACCTCCGCCTCCCAAAGTGCTGAGATTACAGGTGTGAGCCACTGCGCCCGGCATGAGAATTGGAGTTTTTAACATTCCATTTTAAGATGGGAGACACAAGTAATCTTTAAAGCTGACAGGAAGGATCCTGTAGGAAGGAAGAAGTTGGAGACACAGGCAAGAATGGGATGCCTAAGGATAGAGTTGCTAGATTTAGCAAACACAGGACGCCCAATTAAATTTGAATTTCAGAAAAACAACGAACAATTTTTCAGTGTGTGCCCCAAATATTGCTGGGTGTCTTGTATTTTATCTGTCAATTCCAAAATAGTTCATCTCTAGGTAAAAGGGTTATAGCCCCAGATGTCCTAGGAAGGAATCAGAGCTCTCAAGTCCTTTCCAGCTGTCCCAGTACAACACTCTGAAATGAATTCCCAGTTCTACCAGAACTGTTAACAAGTAGAGAAACTGCTTTGAATTTCAGCTTTTGCGGCTTTCCCATTCGCTCTAGGATGGCAACTGCGAAGAAAAATGCCGGACTAAAAGCTGTGGAAAAGTTCTAATTTGGAAAACCAGCCCGCAAGTGATGCAGAGGCTTTTGAACTGCAAAAGAGCTCTGGGCGTACAGGACAGTGAGTCACACGGTGCCTGGTCCGGGCCCAACCCTGGACACCAACACCACTCAACTCAAGGGCAGGTACCCGGCTGCTGCCAAGGGGTCAGCGGGAGCCTGCGCACTGCCACGGCCCCGCCCTCTTCCAACCTTTCATCCGGGTCTCGGGCAGGGGCGTGTCTGGGCAGAGGGGCGGGTGGTGGCGGAAAGGAAGGATGTCGTGGGAGACTGGAGAGTGGGGAGGGAAGCGGGAAGGGGCGGGGGCGGAGCAGGGGGCGTGGCGGAGCGGGAGCGCGGTCACGTGACGTGCGTGGCGACGTGTCGGCCATCTTGTGTTGTTGAGGCTGAGGACTGACTGGGGTTCTGAGACTCCCTGTCCCGGACCGCAGGTAACCAGCCGTTCCGTGTCGCTCCCCTGCCCCCATACTTTCTGTTTTATTCTATTTCTTATAGATTATAGTGGGACCAGTCTCATTAGGTTGAATCTACAGCCTATGTTGGTGTTAACCCAGGTCTCTTAGAGGCAAGTTAAATGTCCATTTTCCTTCAGTTTAAGTGATTTATATTAATATTTTTATTATTTACAGCGTTAAAAGGATCTGAACAAAGTCTGCTCAAATCTCCTGCTGTGAACCAGCAGAATTTTTGAACAGGTAAGTGTGGAAGGGAAGCACAAAGCCTGAGGCCCAGTTGATCTTTAACATTTCTTTTTTTTAGAGACCACGTCTCCACCTCCTGGGCTCCAACGATTCTCCCATCTTGGCCTCCCAAAGCGCTGGATTTACAGGTATGAGCCACCTTGCCTGGTGGTTCCTGGCCTAATAGTATGGAGATATTTTTCTCGTTAACAGGTTTCTTCACATATAAAAATCTATTGTAAAAATACGGAAAAGAATGGCAGCGGAAACGCAGACACTGAACTTTGGGCCTGAATGGTGAGTTTTCAAAATCTCATCTTCTTTGATATGTTTGACATATTCTCTGTCTTTTCTATTCTAGGCTCCGAGCTCTGTCCAGTGGTGGGAGTATTACATCCCCTCCTCTTTCTCCAGCATTGCCGAAGTATAAATTAGCAGATTATCGTTACGGCAGAGAAGAAATGTTAGCACTTTTCCTTAAAGACAACAAGGTAAGAAAGTAGGAAAAGAGTTCAAAATTGTGTTAATCTCATAATCATGTGTTTGGTCCTACAGATACCTTCAGACCTTCTGGATAAAGAATTTCTGCCTATCCTCCAGGAGGAACCCCTTCCACCATTGGCTCTGGTACCCTTTACAGAAGAAGAACAGGTTTGTGATTAGCTCTGAGCCCCAGCAAACTCTTTTCTCTTTTTTTTTTTTTTTTTTTTGGCAGAGAAACTTTTCCATGTCTGTAAATAGTGCTGCTGTCCTGCGATTGACAGGACGAGGAGGAGGAGGAACAGTGGTGGGGGCTCCTAGAGGTCGAAGTTCTTCAAGAGGGCGAGGTGAGCTTTCATATGAAAAAAGTAATAATGGAACTATCATTTTTTTCTGTTTTCTTATTTTCAGGCAGAGGCAGAGGTGAATGTGGTTTCTACCAAAGAAGTTTTGATGAAGTAGAGGGTGTTTTTGGTCGAGGAGGTGGCAGAGAAATGCATAGATCGCAGAGCTGGGAGGAAAGGTAACTGGATCCACATATTGGCATAAAAATTTACTTTGTTTGAAACTTATTTTTTCTTTTCCAGGGGTGACAGACGTTTTGAAAAACCAGGACGAAAAGATGTAGGTAAGGTTCTTACCTACACACATAAGGATAAACATGTTTACTTACCATATTATTTTCTTTATAGGGAGACCAAATTTTGAGGAAGGTGGACCAACATCAGTAGGGAGAAAGCATGAATTTATACGCTCAGAAAGTGAAAATTGGCGCATCTTTAGAGAGGAACAAAATGGAGAAGATGAAGATGGAGGTTGGCGACTAGCTGGATCAAGGAGGGATGGAGAGAGGTGGCGACCTCACAGTCCTGGTAAGAATTCTGTTGAGTAAAGGCACACAGGGTTCTAAGGTTTGTGTCCTCCTTCTCATCTCAGATGGCCCTCGTTCTGCAGGCTGGCGGGAACACATGGAACGACGTCGGAGGTTTGAGTTTGATTTTCGAGATAGAGATGATGAACGGGGTTACCGAAGGGTTCGCTCTGGCAGTGGGAGCATAGATGATGACAGGGATAGCTTGCCCGAATGGTGCTTAGAGGATGCTGAAGAAGAAATGGGTACATTTGACTCATCTGGAGCATTCCTTTCTCTAAAAGTAAGAAACGTGTTTTAAATGTCATGACCAGCTGTTGATCTTTGGTTTTATTCTCTTTCTACAGAAAGTACAGAAAGAGCCTATTCCAGAAGAGCAGGAGATGGACTTCCGGCCTGTGGACGAAGGGGAGGAGTGCTCTGACTCTGAGGGTAGCCATAATGAAGAGGCCAAAGAACCCGATAAGACAAATAAGAAAGAAGGAGAGAAAACAGATAGAGTAGGAGTTGGTAAGGCCTCTTCTTGCCCTTTGCCTTTTTTTGTAAGTTCAACTAAGATTACTTCGTGTTCCAGAAGCTAGTGAGGAAACTCCCCAGACCTCATCATCATCTGCTAGACCAGGTACTCCTTCAGACCATCAGTCTCAGGAAGCATCACAGTTTGAGAGGAAAGATGAACCAAAAACTGAGCAAACGGAAAAAGCTGAAGAGGAGACTCGGATGGAAAATAGTCTACCAGCCAAAGTGCCCAGCAGAGGGGATGGTATGTATTTGTGGGAATAGACAAGCTAAAATCAAAGGATTTTCATCTGATTTTTTCCCCCTAGAAATGGTTGCTGATGTCCAGCAGCCCCTGTCGCAGATTCCTTCAGATACAGCCTCTCCTCTTCTCATACTTCCACCTCCTGTTCCCAATCCTAGTCCTACTCTCCGGCCAGTTGAAACACCAGTTGTAGGTGCTCCTGGTATGGGCAGTGTTTCCACAGAACCTGATGATGAAGAAGGTCTCAAACATTTGGAGCAGGTAAAAATCCTGTTAATTCTTTTTGTCTCCTCTGTTTCCTTGATTTTTGTTTTTCTGTTACTAGCAAGCTGAGAAAATGGTGGCTTATCTCCAAGACAGTGCACTAGATGATGAAAGATTGGCATCAAAACTGCAAGAGCACAGAGCTAAAGGAGTGTCGATTCCATTGATGCATGAAGCAATGCAGAAGTGGTATTACAAAGATCCTCAGGGAGAAATTCAAGGCAAGTTGTTCCTTTTTCCTTTAAATACTGAAATTGTCTTTCTGTTTAATTGGTGCTGTTATAGGTCCCTTCAATAATCAGGAGATGGCAGAATGGTTTCAGGCGGGCTATTTTACTATGTCTTTATTGGTGAAGAGAGCGTGTGATGAAAGCTTCCAACCTCTTGGCGATATCATGAAAATGTGGGGAAGGGTTCCCTTTTCTCCAGGTCCAGCTCCCCCTCCTCATATGGTAAGTACCTTTCACCTCACCTGGAATACATATGGTATTTATTTCCTCACCACTTCATTCCTAGGGAGAGCTGGACCAGGAACGACTGACCAGGCAGCAAGAACTCACAGCCTTATACCAGATGCAGCACCTGCAGTACCAGCAGTTTTTAATACAGTAAGAAGAGTAATGCAGTAGGATGTACTGCAACAGGTTATACTTTTTTTTTTACTTTTTGAAGACAACAATATGCACAGGTTTTGGCCCAACAGCAGAAAGCAGCACTGTCTTCCCAGCAGCAGCAGCAGTTGGCACTTCTTCTTCAACAGTTTCAGACCTTGAAGATGAGGTTGGTGGTCATTCCATTATGTGTCATATGGGGAACAAGTTAATTTTTTATTTCCCTTTTGCAGAATATCTGATCAGAACATCATTCCCTCAGTAACTAGGTCTGTGTCCGTGCCAGATACTGGCTCTATCTGGGAGCTTCAGCCAACAGCTTCACAGCCTACAGGTAAAAACTTAGATTAACCTTTAGTACCACTCCATTCCTCGTTGTTTCTTTTGTTGTCTTACAGTTTGGGAAGGTGGTAGTGTATGGGATCTTCCTCTGGACACCACGACACCAGGCCCTGCCCTGGAACAGCTTCAGCAGCTAGAGAAGGCCAAAGCTGCAAAGGTCTGAAACTCATTCTTCTGCAACAGTGCATTAAGTTTCTAAGAGTACTCTTGTGTAATCACAGCTAGAGCAAGAGAGAAGAGAGGCAGAAATGAGGGCAAAACGGGAAGAGGAAGAGCGAAAGAGGCAGGAAGAACTCCGAAGACAACAGGAGGAAATTCTTCGGCGACAGCAGGAAGAAGAAAGGAAAAGGCGAGAGGAAGAAGAACTTGCCCGAAGGAAACAGGTATGTATCTGGGAACTCTGACCATAGGATTACCCACCCCCCACCCTCCATCTTTTTTCCTTAGGAAGAGGCTCTGCGTCGCCAGCGGGAGCAAGAAATTGCATTAAGGCGACAGCGAGAAGAGGAAGAAAGACAGCAGCAAGAAGAAGCTCTTAGAAGACTGGAAGAGAGGAGAAGAGAAGAGGAAGAAAGGCGGAAGCAGGAAGAATTGTTACGCAAACAGGTGACCAGATGGTTTTGTCTTCTAATTGTTCCTTTTTATATCTTTAATTTTTCCTTCTGGAAAGGAAGAGGAGGCTGCAAAATGGGCCCGGGAAGAAGAAGAAGCCCAGCGTCGATTAGAGGAGAACCGGCTGCGGATGGAAGAGGAGGCAGCCAGACTCCGGCATGAGGAAGAAGAACGGAAGAGAAAGGAGCTGGAGGTCCAGCGGCAGAAGGAGTTAATGCGCCAGAGGCAGCAGCAGCAAGAGGCTCTCCGGAGGTTGCAGCAGCAGCAGCAGCAACAACAGCTGGCGCAGATGAAGGTAAAGCCCGAGGCATCAACCTTAGGAGCTCCCATGAACTTTCTGGCCTTCCCTTTTTTGTTAGCTTCCTTCTTCTTCAACGTGGGGCCAGCAGTCCAATACAACAGCATGTCAGTCCCAGGCCACGCTGTCGTTGGCTGAAATCCAAAAACTAGAGGAAGAACGAGAACGGCAGCTTCGAGAAGAGGTAAAATTTTAAAGTAAAAGGGATCTAGTCAAATCCTCAGCTAGCTTCTGTTTTTATGCAACAGCAAAGGCGCCAGCAGAGGGAGTTGATGAAAGCTCTTCAGCAGCAGCAGCAACAGCAACAGCAGAAACTCTCAGGTTGGGGGAATGTCAGCAAACCTTCAGGTACCACGAAATCTCTTCTGGAGATCCAGCAGGAAGAGGCCAGGCAAATGCAAAAGCAGCAGCAGCAGCAGCAGCAACACCAGCAACCAAACAGAGCTCGTAACAATACGGTGTGTGCATTTTCCTAAGCTGTCGTTGTATGACGATAATCATTTTTCTCTTTTTCTTTAACAGCATTCCAACCTGCACACCAGCATTGGGAATTCTGTTTGGGGCTCTATAAATACTGGTCCTCCTAACCAGTGGGCATCTGACCTAGTCAGTAGTATTTGGAGTAATGCTGACACTAAAAACTCCAACATGGGATTCTGGGATGATGCAGTGAAAGAGGTGGGACCTAGGAATTCAACAAATAAAAATAAAAACAACGCCAGTCTCAGGTAGGGCTCAAAATGACCACACCTATGCACCTGAATATAATATCACCCTATTGTTTTGCTTTAGTAAATCTGTAGGTGTGTCTAACCGGCAGAATAAGAAAGTAGAAGAAGAAGAAAAGTTGCTGAAGCTCTTTCAGGGAGTAAATAAAGCCCAAGATGGATTTACGCAGTGGTGTGAACAGATGCTTCATGCCCTTAATACGGCAAATAACTTGGATGGTAAGAATTGGGGAGGGAAACCCGGCATGTGGTTACCCTTATCTTCTCCCCTCCCGTTTTGCAGTTCCCACATTTGTTTCTTTCCTGAAAGAAGTAGAATCTCCTTATGAGGTCCATGATTATATCAGGGCCTATTTAGGAGATACTTCTGAGGCCAAGGAGTTTGCCAAGCAGTTCCTTGAGCGCCGTGCCAAACAGAAAGCCAACCAGCAGCGTCAGCAGCAGCAGCTGCCACAGCAGCAGCAGCAGCAGCCGCCACAGCAGCCGCCACAGCAGCCACAACAGCAGGTATAAAGTAGTGTGGTGTATGCGGTACCTCTGTGTAATCTCAGTCATGCTGCTTATTTCACAGGACTCTGTGTGGGGGATGAACCACAGTACACTCCATTCAGTATTTCAGACCAATCAAAGCAACAACCAACAATCCAATTTTGAGGCTGTGCAGAGTGGCAAGAAGAAGAAAAAGCAGAAGATGGTCCGAGCAGATCCCAGTTTATTAGGTGAGCACGGTCCTAGTCTCAGCTGAGTGTTGGTGGTCACTCATAGCCAGTTTTTTTTCTGCAGGATTTTCAGTCAATGCATCATCGGAGCGACTCAACATGGGTGAAATCGAGACGTTGGATGACTACTGAGCACCTGCCAGTGGACTGGCCATCCCTCTCCTGTCTGCCGACTATGGAGTCTCCACCTTTGGACACAACACTTACTCACCATTTACTCTTTATCACTCTGCAACAAATCACAGAACCGATCATCTCAGGCTTTTTCTTCTGGCCCTTTGTGTCCAAGATTCTTTAATCCATTTTTGTTGGTGAACATCTCAGACTATAGATAAGTGGACTGGACCCTGTGTCTTGGGGGTGGCAGTTGGGATTACTCCCCAACAAGGCTGATTTTAGGCAGCATGTGTTCACTGTGCTGTGATTTCATCTACTGTCTCCCAGAAAGTGTGTTGGGATCGGCCATTAGCAGCTTGCTTTCTCTTGTCACTTTTTTTCTTCTATTTTGTTTTTTCTTCTTCTTTTTCCCCCCATCAGGGCAAATGGTCTAACTGGTGCAATCATGAAGAGAGTTAATGGTTAACAGACATTGGCCAATAACAAAACACCCCATGGACTGTGACTCGAGTATCCAACAGGCAGTCAGAGCTCTCCCGGTCTGAAAGTTGCATTGCCACTGCTAACTTTGGGATTGCATCAGAGAGGCCCTGAGTGGGGTTGAGATGAGGTTGGTTTGGTTTGATGTTACACACTCCTCACCTGTTCTTTCTGAGTGTCCTTTCTCTGAAAGGATTTATGTTTTTCTTCGTTAGATAGTGACTTCTGAGCAAGCTGATCTCCCCTGGCATGCTCCAACCTGATTGGACAAAGGAAGCTCTATGGCCTGGGAGAGAGACTATTCTTAATTTTTCTTTCTTACAAAAACTGATTTTTCCCATAAATATTTTTACTTCAGAGGACTAGGACCATTTTGTTTTGGGCCCTTCTGCTGAAAATTTGTCTCGTTTAAGAGGCAGCTAGAATCTTTACCATATGTATGAATTTGTATAATTTCATTTTTGGATAGGGATAAACTTTTGCTTCTGATAAAAGCCTGGAATTTCATCTGGTCCTCAGAGCATTGCGTGTGTGTCTTGCTGTAGCCCGGAAAAGGTTTTGTGTAAAGATTCTGGGATGGCAAGTTGTTTGCCTTTTCTGAAAAGAGAACATACAGAACCTGTCCATCTTTAAGACCTTCATCCATGGAATCTACTATACAGGAGGATGCAGTGGGCTGGAGGGGATGGGCGAAAATGGGAGCAGGAAGCCTGGCCTGGCTTCTGGTCATGGCCTCCTAAAACCTTAAACTTCAAGTAGAAATGTACTCAAGCCCTATTTATAAACAAATACTTTTCCTGCCTCCACCAAACCCCTACAGAACATCACCTGGAATTGCCACTCACACTGGGTTGGAGTCATTGGGCAGCTGTGCCTGTGCGAGAGGTGCTGTGGTCTGGGCAGCCCCTGGAAAAGCACCTTTGCTGCCTGTCATTGTTGCCTGAAGAAGGCTGGAGTTGCTCTGAGAGCAGTTTGGGTTTGGAGTATTATATTTGGCTTCTATTTTTATTATTTTGGATCACCATTCTCCCTATCCCTTCTTGCCTCCCTCCCTTCTAAACATGTGTAATAACTATACAGAGACTGCTACAAAATTGTATATAGTTTTTGGATCAAATAGCATGAGGGGAGAGGAAACCATTAAAAGTTGGGGCTCCTACTCTCCTTTGCTTTGTAAATTCAAAAGTTGGGGGTGGGTAAGAGGGATAGTTAAAATGTTTACAAAACTTTAGGCTCCCTCGGAACTTTTGCCAGTGTGGAGGAAAATAAAAAAGAACTTAAATAAAATCTGATTGTATTCTATCTGAGTGCACCTCTTGTACTCACCTTTATGGAGGCTGAGTTCTGCACTAAACTGTTCCTCTTGGTACCATGGAAAAGCTCCAAGCACCCAAGACATGGAGGCAGCCATGGCTTCTTTCTCTGCCAGACCACGTAGCACTGGCTGGTTCTGTATTTGAGAATGTAGAGGTCAAGGCAGATGTCGGTAAGTTTGACCAAATATCTTTTCTCTTTTTGACTCTCCCTTTCTGCTAACATGTGGATCAGCTCCTGCCCTCATACCGCAGACACACCCACTCTGAACACACCCCTCCAGAGCTTGCCCACACCTTCCCAACTAGACTCTGTGTGTGTATTCAGGAAAAATGAAAATAAATTTTTAAAAATTGGGAGTGGAATGGGCAGATTAGGGGGAACAAAGTCATTTTGGTCATGGAACATCCATTTGCTTAACCAAGGAGACTTGCTTCTATCTGAGGAATTTCCCACTTAGTAGAAAGAAACACTCTTCCCTGGGAATGTTTGTTTCTGTCTCTCTCAATGCTACTCTCTTTCATATTCTCATTTGCTCACCCTTTCACTTAGAGCCACCGTTTTCTCATCCCATTCTATGAACTTATTTCCAAATTCTCCTAACTATTCCTGAGTTTTGAAGTATTTGTTTTGTACCCTCTCTGCTTCCGGTTTTTTGTTTGGTTGGCTTTTTTGGAGATAGGGTCTTGTGATGTTGCCCACACTGGTCTCGAGCCCCTGGGCTCAAGTGATCCTCCCGCCTCAGCCTCCTAAATATCTAGGACTACAGGTGTGTGCCACCATGCCCAGCTCCAGTTTTGTTGGTTGATTTGTTTAAATTCAGAGATTTAAAAACATCCCAGACAAGACAGTTTGATTATGGAGACTGTCCCCAAGCAGATTGGTGTGCTGGTGGCTGCTGTGCATAACAGATTCCCTCCAGATTGGCTTACAACAGCTACTTCATTCTGTGGGTCAGGAATTTGGATAGGGCTCAGCTGGGTGGTGGTTCTCCTGGGGTATTCTTTGGTTGTGGTCAGATGTCTTCCAGGGCATCATTCCTATGAAGGCTTAATGAATTAGGCAAGCTGTCCAAGATGGCTCACTCGTGTAATGACAGTTGACGTTGGCTGTAGGCTGGGAACTCAGCTGGGTTGATGACTGGAGGAGCTTATGTGTGTCGTCTCCGGAATGGCAGCTTCAGAGGAGTTGAACTTAAGTGGTGATTGGCTTCCCCCAGAGAACCAGGCAGAAGCTGTGTTACCTTTTTGAGCTCTTAGCTCAGGAGTCACATAGAGTCACTTCTGTGACACTGTGTTGCATCAAAGTAGTCACAAACCCACTCAGATTCAAGAGAAGGGAGCATGGCCCTCTCCCTGCAACCCCCTCCCCCCCCGCCTTGATGAAAGGAGTGACAAGGTCACATTGGAGAAGAGCTTGTGGGGTGGGAGATATTATAGCCATTTTTGGGAAATATCTGCATAAAATGAGTTTATGCATACATGAAGGACTTTATTTTCATTGGCTTTAAGTTGAGGGTTTTTGTTTTTGTTTTTGTATTGGAGATGGGTTCTTACTATGTTGCCCAGGCTGGTCTCAAACCCCTGGGCTCAAGTGATCCTGTTGCCTCAGCCTCCCAAGTAGCTGGGACTACAGCTATGTGCCAGTGCACCCAGCTTGTTTTTTTTAAATTTTAGGATAGATAATGGTACTTCTGGCTTTATTTAAATAATTTTTTTAGGGAAACCATTGTATTTATACATGCATATATTTTTATATATACAAATATGTATATAAAAGTATATGTTTTACATTTTCAATATATATATAATATATACATATATGTTATATACGTATATATATTGCACCCTACTTTAAAATTGACTGATAACAAAATTGGTAATTTTGTATAAAATGCCCAACTGTGCATTATTAATAAAAGTATGTGAATGACTCTAATTAAACAGAAGTGATTCTTTGAAATGAACATA